AGATTTGGGCAGAGACAAATATCCAAACTATATCATTGAGCAACCAACCTGGTTTTAATATGAAACATAGTTGTTCTCAAACTTTTTAACATCAGGAGCCCCTTATACTCTAAAAATTATTGAGCAGCTTAGAGAGTTGTGGATCTCTATCTATTAGAAATTAAAATAACTTTTAGGAATATTTGTTCATTTAAAATGAAAAACAAGCTTATCATATGTTGACATAAATAACATTTTTATAAAAATATTTTCTTTTTTTTTTTTTGAGACGGAGTTTCGCTCTGTTGCCCGGGCTGGAGTGCAGTGGTGTGATATCGGCTCACTGCAAGCTCCGCCTCCCGGGTTCACGCCATTCTCCTGCCTAACCTCCTGAGTAGCTGGGACTACAGGCGCCCTCCACCACGCCTGGCTAATTTTTTGTATTTTTAGCAGAGACAGGGTTTCACCGTGTTAGCCAGGATGGTCTCGATCTCCCGACCTCGTGATCCGCCCGCCTCAGCCTCCCAAAGTGCTGGGATTACAGGCATGAGCCACCGCGCCCGGCCCCAAAAATATTTTCTTAATAAAGTTAGTGAGAAAAGTGGCACTGTTATATTTTTGCAAAATCTCTTCAATATCTGGCTTAAGGAGGACAGCTGTGCTCTCTTATTGATAATGAATAAAGAGTGCTTCCCAGAATTGACAATTCAAGACATCAGTGGTGATCTATATCAAAATGATTTTGAGGATAGTAATTTGAGGACAAGGACCATGTCTTTTGTATACCATTTTATCCTCAGAGTCTAATACAGTTCTTGGCACATAGAAACGGCCAGATATTTGGTAGGTGACTAAACTATACTGCAGTGTGTTGAGAAGTGAACAGAAGATATGGATTCAGGAAGTATAGAAACCTCCTTCATGACACTTGGTTGAGAAAAGAAGAGAAATGAGGGGAATGAGGGTGCAGAATCAGCAGAGGACTTTTAAAAATAATGTTTTCATATGAGGAAAAAAATAAAAACAAATAGAAATTAAGAAAACAGGAAAGAAGTGGAATAATTAGGAACCTAGGGTGGGGTAGGGTAGCAGGACATTTCAAACATTAATGAGCATATGAGATTCCAGGTCTTGTTAAAATGCAAATTCTGATTCAGCTGGTAGGTGAGGTCTGAGATTGTGCATTTCTAACAAGCACTCAGATAATCTTAAGGCTGTTGGCCCCAGGGTCACACTTATAGTGATTTTCTAGAACCCAGTTGGGGAAGTGAATCTTGGGCAGGAGAAATACACACCTCTTGCATTGAGTTTGGAGATCTCATCTGATATAACTTTTTAAGAAAGAAAAATAATTTTCCAAATATCCAATTGATAAGCTTTCCCACTAAGTGGCTTTCCCACTAAGTGGCTGCGTTATGAAAATTGCTTCACTTTGAAACTTCTGGTCTTGGTAATATAGAATTTCTGTGTTCTCACAGTGCTTGATTGAGAATATGATATTGAGATTATGGCATAAAATATAGTGGCTGTACAAAAAAAAATACATTATTAGGATCTCTAACAATTATGTAAAAGTCATTGCTTCATGGGTAGAGCTCAAACTTTGGTGTGAGACCTGGTTTTATTCTTGGCACTTACTCTGAGTTGTCTTAGGCAAATTAATACCTTAAGCAAAAATATTCTCATGTACATTTTACATGAGAATTATAAATGAAGTACATAAAGTCCAGCAGTCACAAATGTTATCTATTATTACCATCGTCCTAAGACTGCAATCAGCTATAGTGAAAGTAGTCTCAAAGATTGTTTCATAAATCATCAGATTCACCTAATTTTCTAAAGAATTTAAATAAGGAGATGGAATGAATAGATTGCATTTTGTTTCCATGCACAGGGGAACTGTGCATATTTCTTCTGTGACTCGGAAATGGTTTAACTTTTAAAAATCCCAAAATAGCTGAAGTTAGCAGACATGCAATTTACCAAGGATGATTGGAATTTTTATCTTTCCTGTAATAATACTATACCCAAGCACACTGCTCATGAGGAAAACATTTTTATGTGAATCTTTTACTCTTGGGGGCAAAGAATGCTGTTTTTCTTTTTGATAACTATGTTTATAGAATCTAAATCACCCTGAGCAATTATTTCAACATCTAAAGTTATTATTACCATTCATGTTTCATTTATAGCTATTTGAATTTTGATGAATTTCAATATGGTGCTACAGTGATAGGGCAAGTGCAAATAAGTTCAATATATGGGTACGGTCTAAAGCTATTTTAATTTTTTTATTACAACTGCTATGAAGAAAATTAGGATATGCCATATTTTCACGTTTTACAGTTGGATGTCCTATGATGTTCTCTTCCAGAGAACAGAGCTCGGAGCTCTGGAAATTTGGAGGCAACTGATATGTGCTCATGTCTGCATCTGTGTGGGTTGGCTGTATCTCAGGGACAGAGTCTGCAGCAAAAAAGGTAATAATAGTTCCTTGAATACTTTTATATTATTTAACTTTCCTAATCATGACTTTTTACACAGATATAATTTTGAGGACTGAACAAAATTCAGGAAGGACTATTCTCATTAAGGTAATATTTTTCTGTATTTTCTAAGGCAGAATAGAGAAAATTAACAACCAAACCTATCTTTCAGGCAGTAACAGAGAAGAATTTTGAAACAAAAGATTTTCGAGCCTCTCTAGAAAATGGTGTTCTGCTGTGTGAGTAAGTATTTAAAGTATTTAAAAAATAATTCATGTAATTGCATCTGTTATTTATTTACTTTCAGTTTGATTAATAAGCTTAAACCTGGCGTCATTAAGAAGATCAATAGACTGTCTACACCAATAGCAGGATTGGTAAGTAGTAAATTATCTTCACAACTAAATTTGCTAAGCAATCACTTTCCACTTCTTTTCACAGGATAATATAAACGTTTTCTTGAAAGCTTGTGAACAGATTGGATTGAAAGAAGCCCAGCTTTTCCATCCTGGAGATCTACAGGATTTATCAAATCGAGTCACTGTCAAGTAAGTTTCAACAGTTTGTTAGATATATATATTATTACCTAATAGATATTTTCTTTCTTTACAGGCAAGAAGAGACTGACAGGAGAGTGAAAAATGTAAGATACATTTACCTTAATGGAGCATTATATCTTGTTGTTCATGGATTTTTTTTTTTTTAAGGTTTTGATAACATTGTACTGGCTGGGAAGAAAAGCACAAAGCAACCCGTACTATAATGGTCCCCATCTTAATTTGAAAGCGTTTGAGAATCTTTTAGGACAAGCACTGACGAAGGTAAGTAAACTACATCTGTGTGAGATTACTGCACTTACTATTCTTTAAAAAACGTTTTCTTTAGGCACTCGAAGACTCCAGCTTCCTGAAAAGAAGTGGCAGGGACAGTGGCTACGGTGACATCTGGTGTCCTGAACGTGGAGAATTTCTTGCTCCTCCAAGGCACCATAAGAGAGAAGATTCCTTTGAAAGCTTGGACTCTTTGGGCTCGAGGTCATTGACAAGCTGCTCCTCTGATATCACGTTGAGAGGGGGGCGTGAAGGTGTGTTGTGTTTTGGCTGTCAGTTTATTTGTGAGTAAAGCAAATTCTTGTGCCTTCTTTATAGGTTTTGAAAGTGACACAGATTCGGAATTTACATTTAAGATGCAGGATTATAATAAAGATGATATGTCGTATCGAAGGATTTCGGCTGTTGAGCCAAAGACTGCGTTACCCTTCAATCGTTTTTTACCCAACAAAAGTAGACAGCCATCCTATGTACCAGCACCTCTGAGAAAGAAAAAGCCAGACAAACATGAGGATAACAGAAGAAGTTGGGCAAGCCCGGTTTATACAGAAGCAGATGGAACATTTTCAAGGTACTGAGATGGGTGTGATTATTGAGTTTCGTACTTTTTAATTTTTGGTTTTCTGGTTTCTTAGACTCTTTCAAAAGATTTATGGTGAGAATGGGTAAGTTGTGTGGTTCACAGTAAAAAATCTGTTTCCGTAGTAACCATGAGTCTTTTTGTTGTAGGAGTAAGTCCATGAGTGATGTCAGCGCAGAAGATGTTCAAAACTTGCGTCAGCTGCGTTACGAGGAGATGCAGAAAATAAAATCACAATTAAAAGAACAAGATCAGAAATGGCAGGATGTGAGTATTTTGGGGATTGGAGGGGAGAGAGTGTGTGCCCCTGCTGATGTGATTTTTCTGTCAGGACCTTGCAAAATGGAAAGATCGTCGAAAAAGTTACACTTCAGATCTGCAGAAGAAAAAAGAAGAGAGAGAAGAAATTGAAAAGCAGGCACTTGAGAAGTCTAAGAGAAGCTCTAAGACGTTTAAGGAAATGCTGCAGGACAGGTAATAATGCTGAATGCACCTCGGTTGTAACATTTGTGGTGATGGTGCATTTCTCTCCGCTAAGGGAATCCCAAAATCAAAAGTCTACAGTTCCGTCAAGAAGGAGAATGTATTCTTTTGATGATGTGCTGGAGGAAGGAAAGCGACCCCCTACAATGACTGTGTCAGAAGCAAGTTACCAGAGTGAGAGAGTAGAAGAGAAGGGAGCAACTTATCCTTCAGAAATTCCCAAAGAAGATTCTACCACTTTTGCAAAAAGAGAGGACCGTGTAACAACTGAAATTCAGCTTCCTTCTCAAAGTCCTGTGGAAGAACAAAGCCCAGCCTCTTTGTCTTCTCTGCGTTCACGGAGCACACAAATGGAATCAACTCGTGTTTCAGCTTCTCTCCCCAGAAGTTACCGGAAAACTGATACAGTCAGGTTAACATCTGTGGTCACACCAAGACCCTTTGGCTCTCAGACAAGGGGAATCTCATCACTCCCCAGATCTTACACGGTAAAAAATGTTCTCGGTTCATTTAGTCTGTTTATCAAGTTTAAAATGATGTTTTCTTATTTAGATGGATGATGCTTGGAAGTATAATGGAGATGTTGAAGACATTAAGAGAACTCCAAACAATGTGGTCAGCACCCCTGCACCAAGCCCGGACGCAAGCCAACTGGCTTCAAGCTTATCTAGCCAGAAAGAGGTAGCAGCAACAGAAGAAGATGTGACAAGGCTGCCCTCTCCTACATCCCCCTTCTCATCTCTTTCCCAAGACCAGGCTGCCACTTCTAAAGCCACATTGTCTTCCACATCTGGTCTTGATTTAATGTCTGAATCTGGAGAAGGGGAAATCTCCCCACAAAGAGAAGTCTCAAGATCCCAGGTGAGTTTGGAAAAGTTCTTTATCATCTGTGGCCGGATACCAGCGTTTCATGTTTTGTTTTCAGGATCAGTTCAGTGATATGAGAATCAGCATAAACCAGACGCCTGGGAAGAGTCTTGACTTTGGGTTTACAATAAAATGGGATATTCCTGGGATCTTCGTAGCATCAGTTGAAGCAGGTAAATTATGTGTTTAGCTCTACTGAATTTTCCCCCAATTGGTTAATTTATTTTGCATTTTTAGGTAGCCCAGCAGAATTTTCTCAGCTACAAGTAGATGATGAAATTATTGCTATTAACAACACCAAGTTTTCATATAACGATTCAAAAGAGTGGGAGGAAGCCATGGCTAAGGCTCAAGAAACTGGACACCTAGTGATGGATGTGAGGCGCTATGGAAAGGCTGGTGAGTTTGTGTTACCACCATGTCTGGCATTTCAATCTCACCAGTATGGCTACCAAAATTATAGGTTCACCTGAAACAAAGTGGATTGATGCAACTTCTGGAATTTACAACTCAGAAAAATCTTCAAATCTATCTGTAACAACTGATTTCTCCGAAAGCCTTCAGAGTTCTGTGAGTATTTGGAGAAGTAGGAAGTACTGGTGAGAATATTAACTAGCATTTTTACCCTTTCCAGAATATTGAATCCAAAGAAATCAATGGAATTCATGATGAAAGCAATGCTTTTGAATCAAAAGGTAAATATCACCTTTATAACTTACATTTATAAAATGACATAGTGTTTATTTTTTTTTCAACTAGCATCTGAATCCATTTCTTTGAAAAACTTAAAAAGGCGATCACAATTTTTTGAACAAGGTAAACCACAAAGCTAACAATTCATGCACTTTTTTTTCTTCCTTGCCCATGTGCTGCAACACAGGAAGCTCTGATTCGGTGGTTCCTGATGTAAGTAGCATTCATTTGTCATTTGGAATAAGCTATTTGCATCTCTTCTCTGATAACTGGTTAGCTTCCAGTTCCAACCATCAGTGCCCCGAGTCGCTGGGTGTGGGATCAAGAGGAGGAGCGGAAGCGGCAGGAGAGGTGGCAGAAGGAGCAGGACCGCCTACTGCAGGTAGCTCTGGCTCACGTGGACGGGTAGAAACTATTGGATTAATATATGTCATATTTTCTTATAGGAAAAATATCAACGTGAGCAGGAGAAACTGAGGGAAGAGTGGCAAAGGGCCAAACAGGAGGCAGAGAGAGAGAATTCCAAGTACTTGGATGAGGTAGTGTTAGAACATGCCTGTTTAGTTTTTCTTAGATGGATTTCTTTTTTCACTGGTCACCTAGGAACTGATGGTCCTAAGCTCAAACAGCATGTCTCTGACCACACGGGAGCCCTCTCTTGCCACCTGGGAAGCTACCTGGAGTGAAGGGTCCAAGTCTTCAGACAGAGAAGGAACCCGAGCAGGAGAAGAGGAGAGGAGACAGCCACAAGAGGAAGTTGTTCATGAGGACCAAGGAAAGAAGCCGCAGGATCAGCTTGTTATTGAGAGAGAGAGGAAATGGGAGCAACAGCTTCAGGAAGAGCAAGAGCAAAAGCGGCTTCAGGCTGAGGCTGAGGAGCAGAAGCGTCCTGCGGAGGAGCAGAAGCGCCAGGCAGAGATAGAGCGGGAAACATCAGTCAGAATATACCAGTACAGGAGGTATGTCCCCACAGCCAGAGGGTACAAAGGCTTTTTGACAACAAAATCTTTTTCTATCTTTTAGGCCTGTTGATTCCTATGATATACCAAAGACAGAAGAAGCATCTTCAGGTTTTCTTCCTGGTGACAGGTATGTAGAGCATGTTATTGTAATTTAATTGAACATATTTAATATATTGTGTTCTGTGTTTTAGGAATAAATCCAGATCTACTACTGAACTGGATGATTACTCCACAAATAAAAATGGTAAATGCGATATTTTCCCCCAAACTCCTTCAATCCCAAAGCTTTTGATTTGTTTTTAATTTAGGAAACAATAAATATTTAGACCAAATTGGGAACATGACCTCTTCACAGAGGAGATCCAAGAAAGAACAAGTACCATCAGGAGCAGAATTGGAGAGGCAACAAATCCTTCAGGAAATGAGGAAGAGAACACCCCTTCACAATGACAACAGCTGGATCCGACAGCGCAGTGCCAGTGTCAACAAAGAGCCTGTTAGTCTTCCTGGGATCATGAGAAGGTGCGAGACATCTTAGGAATTGGTTTCTTGTCCATTATTTTGATGAGTCTTTTTTGTGTTTCAGAGGCGAATCTTTAGATAACCTGGACTCCCCCCGATCCAATTCTTGGAGACAGCCTCCTTGGCTCAATCAGCCCACAGGATTCTATGCTTCTTCCTCTGTGCAAGACTTTAGTCGCCCACCACCTCAGCTGGTGTCCACATCAAACCGTGCCTACATGCGGAACCCCTCCTCCAGCGTGCCCCCACCTTCAGCTGGCTCCGTGAAGACCTCCACCACAGGTGTGGCCACCACACAGTCCCCCACCCCGAGAAGCCATTCCCCTTCAGCTTCACAGTCAGGCTCTCAGCTGCGTAACAGGTGAGGCCCTTGCTGTTTCTCTTTCTTCTCTTAAGCCTCCATTCCATTCTTGTTCTGCATCTAGGTCAGTCAGTGGGAAGCGCATATGCTCCTACTGCAATAACATTCTGGGCAAAGGAGCCGCCATGATCATCGAGTCCCTGGGTCTTTGTTATCATTTGCATTGTTTTAAGGTGAGACTGAGACAAACAGCTTGCAGGCCTGCATTGTAGATGTTCTTTTTTTTTTGTTCCCCAGTGTGTTGCCTGTGAGTGTGACCTCGGAGGCTCTTCCTCAGGAGCTGAAGTCAGGATCAGAAACCACCAACTGTACTGCAACGACTGCTATCTCAGATTCAAATGTAAGAGAGCAAATCAGAGAGAAAATTTCTTGCACTTTTCTTTCTTTTCTCCTTGCCCGATCAGCTGGACGGCCAACCGCCATGTGATGTAAGCCTCCATACGAAAGCACTGTTGCAGATAGAAGAAGAGGTGGTTGCTGCTCATGTAGATCTATAAATATGTGTTGTATGTCTTTTTTGCTTTTTTTTTAAAAAAAAGAATAACTTTTTTTGCCTCTTTAGATTACATAGAAGCATTGTAGTCTTGGTAGAACCAGTATTTTTGTTGTTTATTTATAAGGTAATTGTGTGTGGGGAAAAGTGCAGTATTTACCTGTTGAATTCAGCATCTTGAGAGCACAAGGGAAAAAATAAGAACCTACGAATATTTTTGAGGCAGATAATGATCTAGTTTGACTTTCTAGTTAGTGGTGTTTTGAAGAGGGTATTTTATTGTTTTTTAAAAAAAGGTTCTTAAACATTATTTGAAATAGTTAATATAAATACATAATTGCATTTGCTCTGTTTATTGTAATGTATTCTAAATTAATGCAGAACCATATGGAAAATTTCATTAAAATCTATCCCCAAATGTGCTTTCTGTATCCTTCCTTCTACCTATTATTCTGATTTTTAAAAATGCAGTTAATGTACCATTTATTTGCTTGATGAAGGGAGCTCTATTTTCTTTACCAGAAATGTTGCTAAGTAATTCCCAATAGAAAGCTGCTTATTTTCATTAATGAAAAATAACCATGGTTTGTATACTAGAAGTCTTCTTCAGAAACTGGTGAGCCTTTCTGTTCAATTGCATTTGTAAATAAACTTGCTGATGCATTTAACGAGTGGGTCGTCTTTTTCTTAGGTGTATGTGTCTGACCTCAGGCCTTTTAGCCATATTTCAGTATGTGGCCTTTTTTGATGTTATGTTTTATCCAGTAGCTTTACTAAGGTATAATTGATGTAATAAACTGCATATATTTAAAGTGTATACTTTGACAAATTTTGACATGGTGTATACCTTCGAAACTATGCCACAGTCTGGATGTGTTTACTGAAACATTTTAATAAGGAAGTTTATTTTTGATAAAGTTATGTTTTTGGATACAATATATTTGTATGGTGAGAGTGATGAATTGTTGGATCATTTGAATAAAATCTTTTACTAACCCCATGATAAAAGGAGAAGACAACAGTGAGCTTAGAATATCTATAAAGCAAAAAATGTAGTCTCTTGTTTAAAAAATCTGGAGCGGGAATGCAAGGATACAAAACTTTAGCATGCTTTGAGCAAAAATTTAAACTTACTGGAATCTTTTATAATAATGTAAGTGGAATGGAGGATTCTAGGAACTGAGAACTGTATTGGAATAGGTTCAAAATATGTAAGAAATGCTAATGTGGGAGATAAAAATTTTATTTAGTACTTATTCTGATTATTATTAAAGTAATAATGTGTTCCTTGAGGATAACTTGTCAAATGCCCCAAAGCATAAAGAATATAATTCTGAATCCCAAATTCCAAAGACAAGAACTCTGTGTTTGAATTCATTCTGCATATAATTATTTATAAGTATAGATTGTGAATTTTTCCATGTTCTTAAAATTATTTTTATCTTTTTTCATGGTTGCATAGTGCTCCATTGTTTGGCCTTGGTAATATTTAGTTGATAATTCCATTACTGTGTATTTTTCACTTGTTTCTAAGATCAAACATTTTAATATGTGCATGTTATATATAAATATGTAAATTCTGTGATACTCTATGATCATCTCTTTCTTTATATTATTTTCATAGACATGAAATAGTTGCTCAGAGATTATGCATTTTAAGACACTCATAGTATATATTGCCAAAGTGGTTTCCAGAAAGGCACTGCTGGCTTCGACTCCTATAAGCAGCACGTGGGCTTGTTCATCTCACTGCATGTTTATGAAGATACAGTTCTTTTGCCTTGTTCTCTGCCTGATGTGTATGCAGAGGCAGCCCTCAATATGCAGTGGTTGAATAAATGAATGAAGAAACCACTATCAATTTCTGCCTTGTTAATTCTGTTTTCCACTGTC